GCATGGAGTAGGCCAGACCACCTAGGTTTGTGTAAATATACTCTATGATGTTTGTGAAATGATGAAATTGCCTAAGGATGCATTTCTTAGAATGTGTCCCCTTCGTTAGGTGAGGAATGACTGTACTAATGAGGTTGAGCATCTTTTTAAATATTAACTGGCCATTGGATATCTTCGTTTGTGAAGTACCTATTTCAAGTTTCTCATCCACTTTTCTATTGGACTATACATCTTCTTCTTACTAATTATAGGAATTCTTCACATTTGCTGGAAATGGACCTTTTGTGGATCAAGGGACTATTCAGTAACGAGAGTAAAGGAGGAGAGTGGAGAGTGGTGGGGGGCCTCTCATCAGGCCATAGAAACCACAGAAAAAGTCCTCGGCCTTAGCCTGAGAGCCATGGTGCCCTGGAGAAGGGTTTTTCTTACCATCTGACTATTCTGTTCTCTTCAAGACTGACAGCACTGGTGTCATTTGGGAGTTCGGTTAGAAATACAGAATTCCGGCTGGACACGGTGGCTCATGCCTATAATTCCAACACTTTGGGAGGCTGAGGCGGGCGGATCATTTGAGGTCAGGAGTTTGAGGCCAGCCTGACAAACATGGTGAAATCCTGTCTCTACTAAAAATACAAAAAAAAGTAGTCGGGCATGGTGGCACGCACCTGTAGTCCTAGCTACTTGGGAGGCTGAGGCAGGAGAATTGCTTGAACCCAGAAGACAGAGGTTGCAGTGAGCCGAGATCACACCACTGCACTCCAGCCTGGGAGACAGAGCAAGACTCCATCTCAAAAAGAAAAAAAAAAGAGAGAAATCGAGACCATCCTGGCTAACATGGTGAATCCCTGTCTCTACTGAAAATACAAAAATTAGCTGGGCATGGTGGCATGAGCCTGTAATCCCAGCTACTTGGGAGGCTGAGGCAGGAGAATCGCTTGAACCCGAGAGGTGGAGGTTGCAGTGAGCCGAGATCCCACCACTGCACTGCAGCCTGGGCAACAAGAGCAAAACTCTGTCTCAAAAAAAAGAAAAAAAAAAAAGAAAAAAGAAATACGGAATTCCAGGCCCTGTCCTGTCCAAGACCTCCTGAAACACAATCAGCAATTTGATAAGGTCTCCAGGGAATGATTTACACGGTAAAATCTGGGAAGTGCTGGTTTGTCAAGAACCTTCAGGATCACATCTGTGCTCTTCACAAACATCGCTTGGATTAAAAAGGGGGGAAGGGGCAGAGCCGTCCATGGTTACAGTTCTGTTCCAAGATAAATATACGCTTTCCTCTGCGCTGATTTTTTTCTGATGAGAAGACCAGAATATTTATGCAACTCCCTTGAGTAGTTATATATTTATAGGGGCAGGCAGTGGTCAACAGTGGCCCGAACCATTGGACTCCTTGCTCAAAACTGCCTCAGCTCATCTGCCTGAAATTCCAGTTACTGTCATGTTGTGGGGACCCATATAGGAACAAAACGTGGACTACTCGAGAGGTAGCTACCCTGCGCCCACAGACTGTGACAACGGAGGGTGACCCAGGTAAGTACTTCAATCGAATGAACTTTAATTTCTGAATGACTGTGGGGTCGGTTTTCTTCTTTAGGAGGGGAAGCTGCCTCTCTTCCGGCCTAGGATCCATTGTCATCTGCAGAGAGAGAAGTGCCAAGGGATCCTCAGAGATACCATGACTGCAGCACCAACCAAAATCCACCCAGGTAATCCTCTCCTGTTCAGTAAATTCTCTTGATTTTTTTTCTAATTCTCCAATATTGTAATTAGACAGCCAACTTTCCCGGAGCACTGTTATGTCTTTTCGGGCTGAGATGACTCAAGAAGAAATGTCCCTGATCCTTGTCCATCTCCAGGCTTGGGAGAAGGTTGTAAAGAAATGTGGCTTCGAAAGGTAATCTACGGAGGTGAGGTCTGGGGGAAGTCAAAATTAACAATTTGATGTCAACTGTCCACAGTGATGAGGCTGGTATGCTGTCCTACTTTCTGTTTGAAGAGCTGATGCGATGTGACAAAGATTCCATGCCAGATGGAAATCTGTCAGAGGAGGAAAAATTGTTTCTCTCATATTTTCCTTTGCACAAGTTTGAGCTAGAACAGAACATCAAAGAACTTAACACCCTTGCGGACCAAGTTGACACCACTCACGAGTTGCTTACCAAGACCAGCCTGGTGGCCAGCTCTTCCGGGGCTGTTTCTGGGGTCATGAACATCCTGGGTTTGGCCCTAGCACCTGTGACAGCAGGAGGCAGTCTCATGCTCTCAGCAACTGGGACAGGGTTGGGGGCAGCAGCTGCCATCACCAACATAGTAACAAATGTCTTAGAAAATAGAAGCAATTCAGCAGCAAGAGACAAAGCCAGCCGACTGGGGCCTCTGACAACATCACATGAGGCTTTCGGAGGAATAAATTGGTCTGAAATCGAGGCTGCTGGCTTTTGTGTTAATAAGTGTGTAAAAGCTATCCAGGGCATCAAGGATCTTCATGCCTACCAGATGGCCAAATCCAACTCTGGCTTCATGGCTATGGTCAAGAATTTTGTGGCCAAGAGACACATCCCTTTCTGGACGGCTAGAGGGGTGCAGAGAGCCTTTGAGGGCACAACTCTGGCCATGACCAATGGTGCCTGGGTGATGGGTGCTGCTGGGGCTGGCTTCTTACTTATGAAAGACATGAGCAGCTTCCTGCAGAGCTGGAAGCACCTGGAGGATGGGGCAAGGACGGAGACAGCAGAGGAACTGAGAGCACTTGCTAAGAAGCTGGAGCAGGAGCTGGACCGGCTCACCCAGCACCACCGGCACCTGCCGCAGAAGGCGAGCCAGACCTGTTCCAGCTCCCGGGGCAGGGCTGTTCGAGGATCCCGTGTGGTTAAACCAGAAGGTAGGAAGGCAGCGAATAACACGGACGTGGTCAGTTGTAAGACACAGGGACTCATGTTCCACAGGGTCTCGCTCACCTCTCCCCTGGCCTGTTGTGGAGCACCAGCCTAGGCTGGGCCCTGGCGTGGCACTGAGGACACCAAAGAGGACAGTCTCTGCCCCAAGGATGCTTGGCCACCAGCCAGCCCCACCAGCACCAGCAAGAAAGGGGAGACAGGCCCCGGGAAGACACCGACAATGAGAAGAGGTAAGTGGGACGCAAGGAAGCCAGGAGCTGTGTATTTCCTTTCTTTTTTTTTTTTATACCCTAGTTGGTCACCCTGTCACCACTGAACCTTGATTTAACAGAGGCAAAATGCAAGTCTTCCCTGAAGAATACTGGGGGTAGGGAAACTTCTAGTGGCAATGATAAAACCAGCAGCAATGATAATAGAAGGCAAACTTGCAATGGTCTGTGGTAACCCCTGGGGACT